AGAAACCCCTGAAAATGGGGAACCAAGCAAGCCGCTGGCATGTGCTGGAGCCCAGGTCTCCTGGGAAGGTCCACATGGGGGATGGTGTCCCGTAGCAGGCTGTAGGTTTCAGAGCCCAGCGGGTGGTGGGGAGCCCTCAATTTGTAAGGAAAGGCCAGATGACAATTGTCTTTCTTCCTGGTTCCTCACATATCATAAAACCACCTCTTTCTCATCTCCACCACCCCCATCTCCAGGCTTGACTCACTGATTGTTTTCTTTTTTGGACAATGTCAGACCCTGCCCTTTTCCTGGAACTTCTCAGTCCTCCACTGGCCTGCGTCAGCAAATTCCTAAGTAGCAGATGACCTTCAAGATGTGTGAGAAGGAAGGGACAGGAATGATTGTCAGGATTGTCAGTTCCCCAGGGAACTCTGCATTTCTGACTTAGGGAGGGTAGATGACTCACCCTTCCAAGAACCCATCTGTCTGTCCGGGCCTGTGGGGCTCTGGAGAATAGAATATGGAGTACCCTGGTTTACAGGCACTGCCACCTCCTTATTTCAGGATGGGTTCAGGGATGTAGGATTGGAGTTGGGAGATTTCTTAGTTCTGCTATGGATGCTTTGTACTTAGGCAAGTTCAAAACCTCCCTAAGCTTTGGCTTCTTTACTGGGTAAAGTAGGGTTGGAGGCATTTCAGGCTTTCCTTCTTCTCACCTGATGCTATCACTACACATCTAGGCATTCACGTAATGGAAACTTACAAAGTTGCTCAATACCTCTCTTCATGTCCCCAAAGAGAGCAAGCAAGTGTCCCCATTATACTTCTTACAGTGAGGAGCCAGAGCTTCCAGGTATGCTAAGCCATTGCTCCCTGTTCCACTGCTGAATGCATGCTGGTGCCTTCCAGAGTCACCCCTTTGGTCTGATTCACTTAGTGCTGTGGCTCCGAGAAGTGGCCCTCTCTTTCAGCCAGCAGCTTGGGGTGGGGCCAGTAGAGTGGGAACCACAGTGGCTATATGAGTCAATTTGCTCATATTGTCATTTGACTCACTGACCCTGATGGGGAAGATAGTGTTATTCCCACAGTGTGGTAGTACACACTGGGGCTTATAGGGACTGAGCCTACTCAAGGGTATATGGTGCTGTGGGTCAGAGCTGGGGCATGGCCCAGGGATTCAGTGTGCCTTGACTCCCCCTGTAAATGTTCCTCTCAGAAGCCTTCTTGGCCTTCCAGCCCTTGGTTTTTGAGACAACCAGCAGTCATTTGTTCGTTCCTGACATTCCTTCCTGTCCCTTCCTTCCAGGTTCTGTGGACAATCACAATGGGAATCCAAGGAGGGTCTGTCCTGTTCGGGCTGCTGCTCGTCCTGGCTGTCTTCTGCCATTCAGGTGAGTGCTCCAGTCTCAGGACATGGATCTAGTTAAGAGATCCTGACTTTCTTCCTGATTCTAGGTCATAGCCTGCAGTGCTACAACTGTCCTAACCCAACTGCTGACTGCAAAACAGCCGTCAATTGTTCATCTGATTTTGATGCGTGTCTCATTACCAAAGCTGGTAAGAGCCTCCCCTGTCTGTCTCCTAAATGTACTTTCTTACCCTTGTGTGTGTCTCCCCACAGGGTTACAAGTGTATAACAAGTGTTGGAAGTTTGAGCATTGCAATTTCAACGACGTCACAACCCGCTTGAGGGAAAATGAGCTAACGTACTACTGCTGCAAGAAGGACCTGTGTAACTTTAACGAACAGCTTGAAAATGGTGGGACATCCTTATCAGAGAAAACAGTTCTTCTGCTGGTGACTCCATTTCTGGCAGCAGCCTGGAGCCTTCATCCCTAAGTCAACACCAGGAGAGCTTCTCCCAAACTCCCCGTTCCTGCGTAGTCCGCTTTCTCTTGCTGCCACATTCTAAAGGCTTGATATTTTCCAAATGGATCCTGTTGGGAAAGAATAAAATTAGCTTGAGCAACCTGGCTAAGATAGAGGGGCTCTGGGAGACTTTGAAGACCAGTCCTGTTTGCAGGGAAGCCCCACTTGAAGGAAGAAGTCTAAGAGTGAAGTAGGTGTGACTTGAACTAGATTGCATGCTTCCTCCTTTGCTCTTGGGAAGACCAGCTTTGCAGTGACAGCTTGAGTGGGTTCTCTGCAGCCCTCAGATTATTTTTCCTCTGGCTCCTTGGATGTAGTCAGTTAGCATCATTAGTACATCTTTGGAGGGTGGGGCAGGAGTATATGAGCATCCTCTCTCACATGGAACGCTTTCATAAACTTCAGGGATCCCGTGTTGCCATGGAGGCATGCCAAATGTTCCATATGTGGGTGTCAGTCAGGGACAACAAGATCCTTAATGCAGAGCTAGAGGACTTCTGGCAGGGAAGTGGGGAAGTGTTCCAGATAGCAGGGCATGAAAACTTAGAGAGGTACAAGTGGCTGAAAATCGAGTTTTTCCTCTGTCTTTAAATTTTATATGGGCTTTGTTATCTTCCACTGGAAAAGTGTAATAGCATACATCAATGGTGTGTTAAAGCTATTTCCTTGCCTTTTTTTTATTGGAATGGTAGGATATCTTGGCTTTGCCACACACAGTTACAGAGTGAACACTCTACTACATGTGACTGGCAGTATTAAGTGTGCTTATTTTAAATGTTACTGGTAGAAAGGCAGTTCAGGTATGTGTGTATATAGTATGAATGCAGTGGGGACACCCTTTGTGGTTACAGTTTGAGACTTCCAAAGGTCATCCTTAATAACAACAGATCTGCAGGGGTATGTTTTACCATCTGCATCCAGCCTCCTGCTAACTCCTAGCTGACTCAGCATAGATTGTATAAAATACCTTTGTAACGGCTCTTAGCACACTCACAGATGTTTGAGGCTTTCAGAAGCTCTTCTAAAAAATGATACACACCTTTCACAAGGGCAAACTTTTTCCTTTTCCCTGTGTATTCTAGTGAATGAATCTCAAGATTCAGTAGACCTAATGACATTTGTATTTTATGATCTTGGCTGTATTTAATGGCATAGGCTGACTTTTGCAGATGGAGGAATTTCTTGATTAATGTTGAAAAAAAACCCTTGATTATACTCTGTTGGACAAACCGAGTGCAATGAATGATGCTTTTCTGAAAATGAAATATAACAAGTGGGTGAATGTGGTTATGGCCGAAAAGGATATGCAGTATGCTTAATGGTAGCAACTGAAAGAAGACATCCTGAGCAGTGCCAGCTTTCTTCTGTTGATGCCGTTCCCTGAACATAGGAAAATAGAAACTTGCTTATCAAAACTTAGCATTACCTTGGTGCTCTGTGTTCTCTGTTAGCTCAGTGTCTTTCCTTACATCAATAGGTTTTTTTTTTTTTTTTTGGCCTGAGGAAGTACTGACCATGCCCACAGCCACCGGCTGAGCAAAGAAGCTCATTTCATGTGAGTTCTAAGGAATGAGAAACAATTTTGATGAATTTAAGCAGAAAATGAATTTCTGGGAACTTTTTTGGGGGCGGGGGGGTGGGGAATTCAGCCACACTCCAGAAAGCCAGGAGTCGACAGTTTTGGAAGCCTCTCTCAGGATTGAGATTCTAGGATGAGATTGGCTTACTGCTATCTTGTGTCATGTACCCACTTTTTGGCCAGACTACACTGGGAAGAAGGTAGTCCTCTAAAGCAAAATCTGAGTGCCACTAAATGGGGAGATGGGGCTGTTAAGCTGTCCAAATCAACAAGGGTCATATAAATGGCCTTAAACTTTGGGGTTGCTTTCTGCAAAAAGTTGCTGTGACTCATGCCATAGACAAGGTTGAGTGCCTGGACCCAAAGGCAATACTGTAATGTAAAGACATTTATAGTACTAGGCAAACAGCACCCCAGGTACTCCAGGCCCTCCTGGCTGGAGAGGGCTGTGGCAATAGAAAATTAGTGCCAACTGCAGTGAGTCAGCCTAGGTTAAATAGAGAGTGTAAGAGTGCTGGACAGGAACCTCCACCCTCATGTCACATTTCTTCAATGTGACCCTTCTGGCCCCTCTCCTCCTGACAGCGGAACAATGACTGCCCCGATAGGTGAGGCTGGAGGAAGAATCAGTCCTGTCCTTGGCAAGCTCTTCACTATGACAGTAAAGGCTCTCTGCCTGCTGCCAAGGCCTGTGACTTTCTAACCTGGCCTCACGCTGGGTAAGCTTAAGGTAGAGGTGCAGGATTAGCAAGCCCACCTGGCTACCAGGCCGACAGCTACATCCTCCAACTGACCCTGATCAACGAAGAGGGATTCATGTGTCTGTCTCAGTTGGTTCCAAATGAAACCAGGGAGCAGGGGAGTTAGGAATCGAACACCAGTCATGCCTACTGGCTCTCTGCTCGAGAGCCAATACCCTGTGCCCTCCACTCATCTGGATTTACAGGAACTGTCATAGTGTTCAGTATTGGGTGGTGATAAGCCCATTGGATTGTCCCCTTGGGGGGATGAGCTAGGGGTGCAAGGAACACCTGATGAGTAGATAAGTGGAGCTCATGGTATTTCCTGAAAGATGCTAATCTATTTGCCAAACTTGGTCTTGAATGTACTGGGGGCTTCAAGGTATGGGTATATTTTTCTTGTGTCCTTGCAGTTAGCCCCCATGTCTTATGTGTGTCCTGAAAAAATAAGAGCCTGCCCAAGACTTTGGGCCTCTTGACAGAATTAACCACTTTTATACATCTGAGTTCTCTTGGTAAGTTCTTTAGCAGTGTTCAAAGTCTACTAGCTCGCATTAGTTTCTGTTGCTGCCAACAGATCTGAACTAATGCTAACAGATCCCCCTGAGGGATTCTTGATGGGCTGAGCAGCTGGCTGGAGCTAGTACTGACTGACATTCATTGTGATGAGGGCAGCTTTCTGGTACAGGATTCTAAGCTCTATGTTTTATATACATTTTCATCTGTACTTGCACCTCACTTTACACAAGAGGAAACTATGCAAAGTTAGCTGGATCGCTCAAGGTCACTTAGGTAAGTTGGCAAGTCCATGCTTCCCACTCAGCTCCTCAGGTCAGCAAGTCTACTTCTCTGCCTATTTTGTATACTCTCTTTAATATGTGCCTAGCTTTGGAAAGTCTAGAATGGGTCCCTGGTGCCTTTTTACTTTGAAGAAATCAGTTTCTGCCTCTTTTTGGAAAAGAAAACAAAGTGCAATTGTTTTTTACTGGAAAGTTACCCAATAGCATGAGGTGAACAGGACGTAGTTAGGCCTTCCTGTAAACAGAAAATCATATCAAAACACTATCTTCCCATCTGTTTCTCAATGCCTGCTACTTCTTGTAGATATTTCATTTCAGGAGAGCAGCAGTTAAACCCGTGGATTTTGTAGTTAGGAACCTGGGTTCAAACCCTCTTCCACTAATTGGCTATGTCTCTGGACAAGTTTTTTTTTTTTTTTTTTTTTAAACCCTTTCTGAACTTTCACTTTCTATGTCTACCTCAAAGAATTGTTGTGAGGCTTGAGATAATGCATTTGTAAAGGGTCTGCCAGATAGGAAGATGCTAGTTATGGATTTACAAGGTTGTTAAGGCTGTAAGAGTCTAAAACCTACAGTGAATCACAATGCATTTACCCCCACTGACTTGGACATAAGTGAAAACTAGCCAGAAGTCTCTTTTTCAAATTACTTACAGGTTATTCAATATAAAATTTTTGTAATGGATAATCTTATTTATCTAAACTAAAGCTTCCTGTTTATACACACTCCTGTTATTCTGGGATAAGATAAATGACCACAGTACCTTAATTTCTAGGTGGGTGCCTGTGATGGTTCATTGTAGGTAAGGACATTTTCTCTTTTTCAGCAGCTGTGTAGGTCCAGAGCCTCTGGGAGAGGAGGGGGGTAGCATGCACCCAGCAGGGGACTGAACTGGGAAACTCAAGGTTCTTTTTACTGTGGGGTAGTGAGCTGCCTTTCTGTGATCGGTTTCCCTAGGGATGTTGCTGTTCCCCTCCTTGCTATTCGCAGCTACATACAACGTGGCCAACCCCAGTAGGCTGATCCTATATATGATCAGTGCTGGTGCTGACTCTCAATAGCCCCACCCAAGCTGGCTATAGGTTTACAGATACATTAATTAGGCAACCTAAAATATTGATGCTGGTGTTGGTGTGACATAATGCTATGGCCAGAACTGAAACTTAGAGTTATAATTCATGTATTAGGGTTCTCCAGAGGGACAGAATTAGTAGGATATATGTATATATGAAAGGGAGGTTATTAGGGAGAACTGGCTCCCACAGTTAGAAGGCGAAGTCGCACAATAGGCCGTCTGCAAGCTGGGTTAGAGAGAAGCCAGTAGTGGCTCAGCCTGAGTTCAAAAACCTCAAAACTGGGGAAGCTGACAGTGCAGCCAGCCTTCAGTCTGTGGCCAAAGGCCCAAGAGCCCCTGGCAACCAACCCACTGGTGCAAGTCCTAGATTCCAAAGGCTGAAGAACCTGGAGTCTGATGTCCAAGAGCAGGAAGAGTGGAAGAAAGCCAGAAGACTCAGCAAACAAGGTAGACAGTGTCTACCACCATAGTGGCCATACCAAAGAGGCTACCGATTCCTTCCTGCTACCTGGATCCCTGAAGTTGCCCTGGTCTCTGCACCTTCTAAACCTAGTTCTTAAGAGCTTTCCATTACATGAGCTGTCTCAAAGCCCTCCAATAAATTCTCAGTGTAAGCTTCTGTTGCTTGTGGACAGAAAATTCTGACAGACCTACCCTATAAGTGTTACTGTCAGGATAACATGAGAACGCACAACAGTAAGTGGTCACTAAGTGTTAGCTACGGTTATTTTGCCCAAGGTAGCATGGCTAGTTGATGCCGGTTGATGGGGCTTAAACCCAGCTCCCTCATCTTCCAGGCCTCTGTACTCCCTATTCCACTAAACTACCTCTCAGGTTTATTTTTTTAAATTCTTACTCTGCAAGTACATAGGACCACATTTACCTGGGAAAACAAGAATAAAGGCTGCTCTGCATTTTTTAGAAACTTTTTTGAAAGGGAGATGGGAATGCCTGCACCCCCAAGTCCAGACCAACACAATGGTTAATTGAGATGAATAATAAAGGAAAGACTGTTCTGGGCTTCCCAGAATAGCTTGGTCCTTAAATTGTGGCACAAACAACCTCCTGTCAGAGCCAGCCTCCTGCCAGGAAGAGGGGTAGGAGACTAGAGGCCGTGTGTGCAGCCTTGCCCTGAAGGCTAGGGTGACAATTTGGAGGCTGTCCAAACACCCTGGCCTCTAGAGCTGGCCTGTCTATTTGAAATGCCGGCTCTGATGCTAATCGGCGACCCTCAGGCAAGTTACTTAACCTTACATGCCTCAGTTTTCTCATCTGGAAAATGAGAACCCTAGGTTTAGGGTTGTTAGAAAAGTTAAATGAGTTAAGACAAGTGCCTGGGACACAGTAGCCTCTTGTGTGTGTTTATCATTATGTCCTCAGCAGGTCGTAGAAGCAGCTTCTCAGGTGTGAGGCTGGCGCGATTATCTGGAGTGGGTTGGGTTTTCTAGGATGGACCCCCTGCTGCATTTTCCTCATTCATCCACCAGGGCTTAATGGGGAATCAAGGAATCCATGTGTAACTGTATAATAACTGTAGCCACACTCCAATGACCACCTACTAGTTGTCCCTGGCACTGCTTATACATATGTCCATCAAATCAATCCTATGAAGTAGATACTGTCTTCATTTTATAGATCAGAGACAATTGGGGTTCAGAGAGCTGATGTGATTTTCCCAGGGTCACAGAGAGTCCCAGATTCAGGCACAACTCTTGTATTCCAAGACACAACCACTACATGTCCAAAGGCTGCCCAGAGCCACCGGGCACGGCAAATTGTGACATATCCCTAAAGAGGCTGAGCACCTGGTCAGGATCTGATGGCTGACAGTGTGTCCAGATGCAGAGCTGGAGTGGGGGAGGGGAAGGGGGGCTCCTTGGGACAGAGAAGGCTTTCTGTGCTTTCTCTGAAGGGAGCAGTCTGAGGACCAAGGGAACCCGGCAAACAGCACCTCAGGTACTCCAGGCCCTCCTGGCTGGAGAGGGCTGTGGCAATGGAAAATTAGTGCCAACTGCAATGAGTCAGCCTCGGTTAAATAGAGAGTGAAGAATGCTGGACAGGAACCTCCACCCTCATGTCACATTTCTTCAGTGTGACCCTTCTGGCCCCTCTCCTCCTGACAGCGGAACAATGACTGCCCCGATAGGTGAGGCTGGAGGAAGAATCAGTCCTGTCCTTGGCAAGCTCTTCACTATGACAGTAAAGGCTCTCTGCCTGCTGCCAAGGCCTGTGACTTTCTAACCTGGCCTCACGCTGGGTAAGCTTAAGGTAGAGGTGCAGGATTAGCAAGCCCACCTGGCTACCAGGCCGACAGCTACATCTTTCAACTGACCCTGATCAACGAAGAGGGACTTGTGTCTCTCAGTTGGTTCCAAATGAAACCAGGGAGCAGGGGCGTTAGGAAGCTCCAACAGGATGGTACTTAATGGGGCATTTGAGTGGAGAGGTAGGTGACATAGTGCTTTGGAGCCCAGGGAGGGAAAGGTTCTGCTGAAGTTGAATTCAAGACTGTTCTTTCATCACAAACTTGAGTTTCCTGGACATTTGTTTGCAGAAACAACCGTAGGGTTTTGCCTTAACCTCGTGGGTTTATTATTACCTCATAGGGACTTTGCCTCCTGACAGCAGTTTATGGGTGTTCATTGTGGCACTTGAGTTTTCTTGCATACTTGTTAGAGAAACCAAGTTTGTCATCAACTTCTTATTTAACCCCCTGGCTATAACTTCATGGATTATGTTATAATTAAGCCATCCAGAGTAAAATCTGTTTAGATTATCTTGGAGTAAGGGGGAAAAAATCTGTAATTTTTTCTCCTCAACTAGATATATACATAAAAAATGATTGTATTGCTTCATTTAAAAAATATAACGCAAAATCTCTTTTCCTTCTAAGGGCCTTTAATATGTAATAACAAGAGCTAATG